CCCCAATAAAAAAGATAAAATATTATTTTTTCTACCTTTTTTAAACTTAATTATTTAATTATTTCTTTCTTTTTTCTTTTTTTTGTTTCTTTTTTTTATTATACTTTAAGTTTTAGGGTACATGTGCACAACGTGCAGGTTTGTTACATATGCATACATGTGCGACGTTGGTGTGCTGCACCCATTAACTCGTCCTTTACATTAGGTATATCTCCTAATGCTATCCCTCCCCCCTCCCCCCACCCCACAACAGGCCCCGGTGTGTGATGTTCCTCTTCCTGTGTCCATGTGTTCTCATTGTGGAAGCTGGAAACCATCATTCTCAGCAAACTACCGCAAGGGGGCTAACTCTTGATTGCTTTCTTCTCACCACCAACCTTAAGAAAGGAAGTAACCAAAATCCAATACATGAGCAACTGTTCATTCCATCTCCAATATCTTTGTTAATTGTCCACTTTATCCACCCAGTCAGGGCCGCCATCAAACCTCACTTGGATGTCGGCAAAAGCTCCCCTGACTGGTCTTCGCAGTCCATTATTGCCCTATTCTAATCTACCTTCCATACTATACACAGATTTACATTTTTTAAATGTGTATCTAATTGTCCCTCCCTTTTAAAAAATCTTACAATGGCATGACGTCTCAATTCAGGGTAAGGAAATTGTTTCTTCACATTCCCTGTACACCGTACACATCGCCTGCAATTGCCCTTCAACACGGAGAGCAGGCATTTCATTAGCTGACCTTCCCACACACATTCTTGCAAAGAGGAAAAGTTAAGCAGGGTGTTTGGAGGCGAGCTGCCATCATCCACCGCCTTTGTCTGGAAGCGCAGGGCCTCACACGCGGGATCCATCGGAAGCCCGAGCATTGTCAAGCTCTGCTGCTGCACCTGGGTCAGCAAGGTGGGCTCTGCCAGCGAAACTCGTTAGAAACAATGCAAATGGGGAGTAAACATGACCTCGCCCATGAAGGGGAAGCTGTGGTCAAAAGCATTTTGTCCCGGAACCCCGCAGCCCTCCCCACACTCTGGGCGCGGAGCACAATGATTGGTCACTCCTATTTTCGCTGAGCTTTTCCTCTTATTTCAGTTTTCTTCGAGATCAAATCTGGTTTGTAGATGTGCTTGGGGAGAATGGGGGCCTCTTCTCCAAGAAGCCCGGAGCCTGTCGGGCCGCCGGCGCCCGGTCTCCCCTTCTGCTGCGGAGGATCCCTGCTGGCGGTTGTGGTGCTGCTTGCGCTGCCGGTGGCCTGGGGTGAGAGGCGGGCGGGCGTGGGGAGGCGCCCGAACTTTGATGCTTCTATGGTCTTGATCTCCAGGTCAATGCAATGCCCCAGAATGGCTTCCATTTGCCAGGCCTACCAACCTAACTGATGAATTTGAGTTTCCCATTGGGACATATCTGAACTATGAATGCCGCCCTGGTTATTCCGGAAGACCGTTTTCTATCATCTGCCTAAAAAACTCAGTCTGGACTGGTGCTAAGGACAGGTGCAGACGTAAGTAACTCTGGAGTGGGAACCCCCCTGTTCTTGGCTCCAAAATTCTGTTTCTTTCCTGTAGGTAAATCATGTCGTAATCCTCCAGATCCTGTGAATGGCATGGTGCATGTGATCAAAGGCATCCAGTTCGGATCCCAAATTAAATATTCTTGTACTAAAGGGTGAGTTGGCATCTCTTGAACCAACATCTCTTAGAATGTAACATTCCTTATTTTTTGCCTCTAGATACCGACTCATTGGTTCCTCGTCTGCCACATGCATCATCTCAGGTGATACTGTCATTTGGGATAATGAAACACCTATTTGTGACAGTGAGTTGAAATATCCCTTCCTATTTCTTTTAACTGTTATTTATCCTGCTCTTCCTTTTTCCAGGAATTCCTTGTGGGCTACCCCCCACCATCACCAATGGAGATTTCATTAGCACCAACAGAGAGAATTTTCACTATGGATCAGTGGTGACCTACCGCTGCAATCCTGGAAGCGGAGGGAGAAAGGTGTTTGAGCTTGTGGGTGAGCCCTCCATATACTGCACCAGCAATGACGATCAAGTGGGCATCTGGAGCGGCCCCGCCCCTCAGTGCATTATACCTAACAAATGCACGCCTCCAAATGTGGAAAATGGAATATTGGTATCTGACAACAGAAGCTTATTTTCCTTAAATGAAGTTGTGGAGTTTAGGTGTCAGCCTGGCTTTGTCATGAAAGGACCCCGCCGTGTGAAGTGCCAGGCCCTGAACAAATGGGAGCCGGAGCTACCAAGCTGCTCCAGGGGTGAGTCTGACTGAGGCCTAGAAGGGCCCTGCCAATTAGCTGTACTTTGTTTCTCTCTCCCCAGTATGTCAGCCACCTCCAGATGTCCTGCATGCTGAGCGTACCCAAAGGGACAAGGACAACTTTTCACCTGGGCAGGAAGTGTTCTACAGCTGTGAGCCCGGCTACGACCTCAGAGGGGCTGCGTCTATGCGCTGCACACCCCAGGGAGACTGGAGCCCTGCAGCCCCCACATGTGAAGGTGACTAGACTCTTATCTGGCTTGATATTTTTAGTGATTTCTGTTCGTTTTTCTTTATCTCCAGTGAAATCCTGTGATGACTTCATGGGCCAACTTCTTAATGGCCGTGTGCTATTTCCAGTAAATCTCCAGCTTGGAGCAAAAGTGGATTTTGTTTGTGATGAAGGGTGAGTATGAGCTTGCCTGACCTGCTGGACATCTCACACTATTCACTCCTATTTTCTTCTTTAGATTTCAATTAAAAGGCAGCTCTGCTAGTTACTGTGTCTTGGCTGGAATGGAAAGCCTTTGGAATAGCAGTGTTCCAGTGTGTGAACGTGAGTAGCAGGAGTAACATTTCAGGCCAGTCAATGAAACTTAGAGCTTTCATGTTTTTTCTAGAAATCTTTTGTCCAAGTCCTCCAGTTATTCCTAATGGGAGACACACAGGAAAACCTCTGGAAGTCTTTCCCTTTGGGAAAACAGTAAATTACACATGCGACCCCCACCCAGACAGAGGGACGAGCTTCGACCTCATTGGAGAGAGCACCATCCGCTGCACAAGTGACCCTCAAGGGAATGGGGTTTGGAGCAGCCCTGCCCCTCGCTGTGGAATTCTGGGTTAGTGCTCATTTCCCCACATCCCAAATGGGAACTCAAATATTCTTGATTTCTTGGTCTCTAGGTCACTGTCAAGCCCCAGATCATTTTCTGTTTGCCAAGTTGAAAACCCAAACCAATGCATCTGACTTTCCCATTGGGACATCTTTAAAGTACGAATGCCGTCCTGAGTACTACGGGAGGCCATTCTCTATCACATGTCTAGATAACCTGGTCTGGTCAAGTCCCAAAGATGTCTGTAAACGTGCGTAAACTTGCGTTGGATCTTTCCCATGTTACCTGGCTCCAAAACATTTTCTTTCCCACAGGTAAATCATGTAAAACTCCTCCAGATCCAGTGAATGGCATGGTGCATGTGATCACAGACATCCAGGTTGGATCCAGAATCAACTATTCTTGTACTACAGGGTGAGTTGGCAGCAACATCTCTTGGTTTAAGAAGCACAATTTATTTTCCATTTTTTGCCTTTAGGCACCGACTCATTGGTCACTCATCTGCTGAATGTATCCTCTCGGGCAATGCTGCCCATTGGAGCACGAAGCCGCCAATTTGTCAACGTGAGTTGAAATCTCTTTCCCCATTCACCCCATGTTTTGGTTAACTTGCTGTCCCTTTTTCCAGGAATTCCTTGTGGGCTACCCCCCACCATCGCCAATGGAGATTTCATTAGCACCAACAGAGAGAATTTTCACTATGGATCAGTGGTGACCTACCGCTGCAATCCTGGAAGCGGAGGGAGAAAGGTGTTTGAGCTTGTGGGTGAGCCCTCCATATACTGCACCAGCAATGACGATCAAGTGGGCATCTGGAGCGGCCCGGCCCCTCAGTGCATTATACCTAACAAATGCACGCCTCCAAATGTGGAAAATGGAATATTGGTATCTGACAACAGAAGCTTATTTTCCTTAAATGAAGTTGTGGAGTTTAGGTGTCAGCCTGGCTTTGTCATGAAAGGACCCCGCCGTGTGAAGTGCCAGGCCCTGAACAAATGGGAGCCGGAGCTACCAAGCTGCTCCAGGGGTGAGTCTGACTGAGGCCTAGTAGGGCCCTGCCAATTAGCTGTACTTTGTTTCTCTCTCCCCAGTATGTCAGCCACCTCCAGATGTCCTGCATGCTGAGCGTACCCAAAGGGACAAGGACAACTTTTCACCCGGGCAGGAAGTGTTCTACAGCTGTGAGCCCGGCTACGACCTCAGAGGGGCTGCGTCTATGCGCTGCACACCCCAGGGAGACTGGAGCCCTGCAGCCCCCACATGTGAAGGTGACTAGACTCTTATCTGGCTTGATATTTTTAGTGATTTCTGTTCGTTTTTCTTTATCTCCAGTGAAATCCTGTGATGACTTCATGGGCCAACTTCTTAATGGCCGTGTGCTATTTCCAGTAAATCTCCAGCTTGGAGCAAAAGTGGATTTTGTTTGTGATGAAGGGTGAGTATGAGCTTGCCTGACCTGCTGGACATCTCACACTATTCACTCCTATTTTCTTCTTTAGATTTCAATTAAAAGGCAGCTCTGCTAGTTACTGTGTCTTGGCTGGAATGGAAAGCCTTTGGAATAGCAGTGTTCCAGTGTGTGAACGTGAGTAGCAGGAGTAACATTTCAGGCCAGTCAATGAAACTTAGAGCTTTCATGTTTTTTCTAGAAATCTTTTGTCCAAGTCCTCCAGTTATTCCTAATGGGAGACACACAGGAAAACCTCTGGAAGTCTTTCCCTTTGGGAAAACAGTAAATTACACATGCGACCCCCACCCAGACAGAGGGACGAGCTTCGACCTCATTGGAGAGAGCACCATCCGCTGCACAAGTGACCCTCAAGGGAATGGGGTTTGGAGCAGCCCTGCCCCTCGCTGTGGAATTCTGGGTTAGTGCTCATTTCCCCACATCCCAAATGGGAACTCAAATATTCTTGATTTCTTGGTCTCTAGGTCACTGTCAAGCCCCAGATCATTTTCTGTTTGCCAAGTTGAAAACCCAAACCAATGCATCTGACTTTCCCATTGGGACATCTTTAAAGTACGAATGCCGTCCTGAGTACTACGGGAGGCCATTCTCTATCACATGTCTAGATAACCTGGTCTGGTCAAGTCCCAAAGATGTCTGTAAACGTGCGTAAACTTGCGTTGGATCTTTCCCATGTTACCTGGCTCCAAAACATTTTCTTTCCCACAGGTAAATCATGTAAAACTCCTCCAGATCCAGTGAATGGCATGGTGCATGTGATCACAGACATCCAGGTTGGATCCAGAATCAACTATTCTTGTACTACAGGGTGAGTTGGCAGCAACATCTCTTGGTTTAAGAAGCACAATTTATTTTCCATTTTTTGCCTTTAGGCACCGACTCATTGGTCACTCATCTGCTGAATGTATCCTCTCGGGCAATGCTGCCCATTGGAGCACGAAGCCGCCAATTTGTCAACGTGAGTTGAAATCTCTTTCCCCATTCACCCCATGTTTTGGTTAACTTGCTGTCCCTTTTTCCAGGAATTCCTTGTGGGCTACCCCCCACCATCGCCAATGGAGATTTCATTAGCACCAACAGAGAGAATTTTCACTATGGATCAGTGGTGACCTACCGCTGCAATCCTGGAAGCGGAGGGAGAAAGGTGTTTGAGCTTGTGGGTGAGCCCTCCATATACTGCACCAGCAATGACGATCAAGTGGGCATCTGGAGCGGCCCGGCCCCTCAGTGCATTATACCTAACAAATGCACGCCTCCAAATGTGGAAAATGGAATATTGGTATCTGACAACAGAAGCTTATTTTCCTTAAATGAAGTTGTGGAGTTTAGGTGTCAGCCTGGCTTTGTCATGAAAGGACCCCGCCGTGTGAAGTGCCAGGCCCTGAACAAATGGGAGCCGGAGCTACCAAGCTGCTCCAGGGGTGAGTCTGACTGAGGCCTAGTAGGGCCCTGCCAATTAGCTGTACTTTGTTTCTCTCTCCCCAGTATGTCAGCCACCTCCAGATGTCCTGCATGCTGAGCGTACCCAAAGGGACAAGGACAACTTTTCACCCGGGCAGGAAGTGTTCTACAGCTGTGAGCCCGGCTATGACCTCAGAGGGGCTGCGTCTATGCGCTGCACACCCCAGGGAGACTGGAGCCCTGCAGCCCCCACATGTGAAGGTGACTAGACTCTTATCTGGCTTGATATTTTTAGTGATTTCTGTTCGTTTTTCTTTATCTCCAGTGAAATCCTGTGATGACTTCATGGGCCAACTTCTTAATGGCCGTGTGCTATTTCCAGTAAATCTCCAGCTTGGAGCAAAAGTGGATTTTGTTTGTGATGAAGGGTGAGTATGAGCTTGCCTGACCTGCTGGACATAGCTCACTATTCACTCCTATTTTCTTCTTTAGATTTCAATTAAAAGGCAGCTCTGCTAGTTATTGTGTCTTGGCTGGAATGGAAAGCCTTTGGAATAGCAGTGTTCCAGTGTGTGAACGTGAGTAATAGGAGCAACATTTCAGGCCAATCAATGAAACTTAGAGCTTTTGTATGTTTTCTAGAAATCTTTTGTCCAAGTCCTCCAGTTATTCCTAATGGGAGACACACAGGAAAACCTCTGGAAGTCTTTCCCTTTGGAAAAGCAGTAAATTACACATGCGACCCCCACCCAGACAGAGGGACGAGCTTCGACCTCATTGGAGAGAGCACCATCCGCTGCACAAGTGACCCTCAAGGGAATGGGGTTTGGAGCAGCCCTGCCCCTCGCTGTGGAATTCTGGGTTAGTGCTCATTTCCCCACATCCCTAATGGGAACTCAAATATTCTTGATTTCTTGGTCTCTAGGTCACTGTCAAGCCCCAGATCATTTTCTGTTTGCCAAGTTGAAAACCCAAACCAATGCATCTGACTTTCCCATTGGGACATCTTTAAAGTACGAATGCCGTCCTGAGTACTACGGGAGGCCATTCTCTATCACATGTCTAGATAACCTGGTCTGGTCAAGTCCCAAAGATGTCTGTAAACGTGCGTAAACTTGCGTTGGATCTTTCCCATGTTACCTGGCTCCAAAACATTTTCTTTCCCACAGGTAAATCATGTAAAACTCCTCCAGATCCAGTGAATGGCATGGTGCATGTGATCACAGACATCCAGGTTGGATCCAGAATCAACTATTCTTGTACTACAGGGTGAGTTGGCAGCAACATCTCTTGGTTTAAGACAGGACAATGATTTTCCATTTTTTGCCTTTAGGCACCGACTCATTGGTCACTCATCTGCTGAATGTATCCTCTCAGGCAATACTGCCCATTGGAGCACGAAGCCGCCAATTTGTCAACGTGAGTTGAAATCTCTTTCCCCATTCACCCCATTGTTTTGGTTAACTTGCTGTCTCTTTTCCAGGAATTCCTTGTGGGCTACCCCCAACCATCGCCAATGGAGATTTCATTAGCACCAACAGAGAGAATTTTCACTATGGATCAGTGGTGACCTACCGCTGCAATCTTGGAAGCAGAGGGAGAAAGGTGTTTGAGCTTGTGGGTGAGCCCTCCATATACTGCACCAGCAATGACGATCAAGTGGGCATCTGGAGCGGCCCCGCCCCTCAGTGCATTATACCTAACAAATGCACGCCTCCAAATGTGGAAAATGGAATATTGGTATCTGACAACAGAAGCTTATTTTCCTTAAATGAAGTTGTGGAGTTTAGGTGTCAGCCTGGCTTTGTCATGAAAGGACCCCGCCGTGTGAAGTGCCAGGCCCTGAACAAATGGGAGCCAGAGTTACCAAGCTGCTCCAGGGGTGAGTCTGACTGATGCCTAGAAGGGCCCTGCTAACAAGTACTCTGGAACTGTCCTTTCCACAGTGTGTCAGCCGCCTCCAGAAATCCTGCATGGTGAGCATACCCCAAGCCATCAGGACAACTTTTCACCTGGGCAGGAAGTGTTCTACAGCTGTGAGCCTGGCTATGACCTCAGAGGGGCTGCGTCTCTGCACTGCACACCCCAGGGAGACTGGAGCCCTGAAGCCCCGAGATGTGCAGGTGCCTCAACTCTCTGGCTTCCAGATTTCTCTATTTTTTCTTTTTTTTTTTTTTCTTCTTCTAGTGAAATCCTGTGATGACTTCTTGGGTCAACTCCCTCATGGCCGTGTGCTATTTCCACTTAATCTCCAGCTTGGGGCAAAGGTGTCCTTTGTCTGTGATGAAGGGTAAGTGTGACCCAGAATTCAGATCAGGGACTATTCATCCAGCCACTACTGCTTTGTTCTTTAGGTTTCGCTTAAAGGGCAGTTCCGTTAGTCATTGTGTCTTGGTTGGAATGAGAAGCCTTTGGAATAACAGTGTTCCTGTGTGTGAACGTGAGTAGATGGAATACTTGTTCAGTCTGGATTATGGAATTGAGAGCTCTTGTTTTCTTTCTAGATATCTTTTGTCCAAATCCTCCAGCTATCCTTAATGGGAGACACACAGGAACTCCCTCTGGAGATATTCCCTATGGAAAAGAAATATCTTACACATGTGACCCCCACCCAGACAGAGGGATGACCTTCAACCTCATTGGGGAGAGCACCATCCGCTGCACAAGTGACCCTCATGGGAATGGGGTTTGGAGCAGCCCTGCCCCTCGCTGTGAACTTTCTGTTCGTGCTGGTCAGTATCCACTTCCACATATCCTAAATGGGAACTTTGATATTCCTGTGGTTTTTCTCTCCAGGTCACTGTAAAACCCCAGAGCAGTTTCCATTTGCCAGTCCTACGATCCCAATTAATGACTTTGAGTTTCCAGTCGGGACATCTTTGAATTATGAATGCCGTCCTGGGTATTTTGGGAAAATGTTCTCTATCTCCTGCCTAGAAAACTTGGTCTGGTCAAGTGTTGAAGACAACTGTAGACGTGAGTAACCCCTCCCTGGGAACTACTTCATGTATTTAATCCCAAATTCTGCTTCTTCCCCTAGGAAAATCATGTGGACCTCCACCAGAACCCTTCAATGGAATGGTGCATATAAACACAGATACACAGTTTGGATCAACAGTTAATTATTCTTGTAATGAAGGGTGAGTTGAGAATACCATCTCTTGAATATGAGAGCGTATAACCATTTTCTATCCTTTGCTTTAGGTTTCGACTCATTGGTTCCCCATCTACTACTTGTCTCGTCTCAGGCAATAATGTCACATGGGATAAGAAGGCACCTATTTGTGAGAGTAAGTTGAAATACTTTTCTCCACAAATTCCTAAGCTGTTTTACCATACTCTTCCTTCTCTCAGTCATATCTTGTGAGCCACCTCCAACCATATCCAATGGAGACTTCTACAGCAACAATAGAACATCTTTTCACAATGGAACGGTGGTAACTTACCAGTGCCACACTGGACCAGATGGAGAACAGCTGTTTGAGCTTGTGGGAGAACGGTCAATATATTGCACCAGCAAAGATGATCAAGTTGGTGTTTGGAGCAGCCCTCCCCCTCGGTGTATTTCTACTAATAAATGCACAGCTCCAGAAGTTGAAAATGCAATTAGAGTACCAGGAAACAGGAGTTTCTTTACCCTCACTGAGATCATCAGATTTAGATGTCAGCCCGGGTTTGTCATGGTAGGGTCCCACACTGTGCAGTGCCAGACCAATGGCAGATGGGGGCCCAAGCTGCCACACTGCTCCAGGGGTGAGTGTGACCCATCAAGACTTTGCTGGGTGTAACAAGTGCTCTGGAACTGTCCTTTCCACAGTGTGTCAGCCGCCTCCAGAAATCCTGCATGGTGAGCATACCCTAAGCCATCAGGACAACTTTTCACCTGGGCAGGAAGTGTTCTACAGCTGTGAGCCCAGCTATGACCTCAGAGGGGCTGCGTCTCTGCACTGCACGCCCCAGGGAGACTGGAGCCCTGAAGCCCCTAGATGTACAGGTGCCTTGACTCTCTGGCTTCCAGATTGCTCTACTTACTCCTGTTGTTTTATTTTTTCTTCTAGTGAAATCCTGTGATGACTTCCTGGGCCAACTCCCTCATGGCCGTGTGCTACTTCCACTTAATCTCCAGCTTGGGGCAAAGGTGTCCTTTGTTTGCGATGAAGGGTGAGTGTGACCCAGCGTTGAGACCAAGGACTCACACATTTGCTACCACTTTTTTTTTCTTTAGGTTCCGATTAAAAGGCAGGTCTGCTAGTCATTGTGTCTTGGCTGGAATGAAAGCCCTTTGGAATAGCAGTGTTCCAGTGTGTGAACGTGAGTAGAAAGAACTATGTAGTTTGGATAGCAATAGAACTTAAAGCTCTTGTTTTCTTTCTAGAAATCTTTTGTCCAAATCCTCCAGCTATCCTTAATGGGAGACACACAGGAACTCCCTTTGGAGATATTCCCTATGGAAAAGAAATATCTTACGCATGCGACACCCACCCAGACAGAGGGATGACCTTCAACCTCATTGGGGAGAGCTCCATCCGCTGCACAAGTGACCCTCAAGGGAATGGGGTTTGGAGCAGCCCTGCCCCTCGCTGTGAACTTTCTGTTCCTGCTGGTTAGTACCTGCTTCCACATATCCTAAATGGGTTTCTTGTGTTTGTGTGGGAACTTGTTCTTAGCCTGCCCACATCCACCCAAGATCCAAAACGGGCATTACATTGGAGGACACGTATCTCTATATCTTCCTGGGATGACAATCAGCTACATTTGTGACCCCGGCTACCTGTTAGTGGGAAAGGGCTTCATTTTCTGTACAGACCAGGGAATCTGGAGCCAATTGGATCATTATTGCAAAGGTGACTTATTTCTTGGTATTCCTTATTCTTGCTATCAATTTCTTTCTGATTTGTCTAATTTCAGAAGTAAATTGTAGCTTCCCACTGTTTATGAATGGAATCTCGAAGGAGTTAGAAATGAAAAAAGTATATCACTATGGAGATTATGTGACTTTGAAGTGTGAAGATGGGTATACTCTGGAAGGCAGTCCCTGGAGCCAGTGCCAGGCGGATGACAGATGGGACCCTCCTCTGGCCAAATGTACCTCTCGTAAGTGCAAGTGCAAGGAATGTGGGATCTTCGTGATGTTTTGTGACTTTTGTCTTCCTTTTAGGTACACATGATGCTCTCATAGTTGGTAAGTTTTATGAAAGTTTTGCTGAGGAATTCCATGCATTTAATTACCTTGTTTTACTGCCTAGGCACTTTATCTGGTACGATCTTCTTTATTTTACTCATCATTTTCCTCTCTTGGATAATTCTAAAGCACAGAAAAGGGTAAGTATAGCCATATTATCCCAAGAAATGTAACAGTTTTTCTATTTTTTTCTCTGCCAATTAGCAATAATGCACATGAAAACCCTAAAGAAGTGGCTATCCATTTACATTCTCAAGGAGGCAGCAGCGTTCATCCCCGAACTCTGCAAACAAATGAAGAAAATAGCAGGTACCTATATACATACTGAATTCAAAATGTTTGTTAATTAAATGAAAACATCCTGTTATTTCAGGGTCCTTCCTTGACAAAGTACTATACAGCTGAAGAACATCTCGAATACAATTTTGGTGGGAAAGGAGCCAATTGATTTCAACAGAATCAGATCTGAGCTTCATAAAGTCTTTGAAGTGACTTCACAGAGACGCAGACATGTGCACTTGAAGATGCTGCCCCTTCCCTGGTACCTAGCAAAGCTCCTGCCTCTTTGTGTGCGTCACTGTGAAACCCCCACCCTTCTGCCTCGTGCTAAACGCACACAGTATCTAGTCAGGGGAAAAGACTGCATTTAGGAGATAGAAAATAGTTTGGATTACTTAAAGGAATAAGGTGTTGCCTGGAATTTCTGGTTTGTAAGGTGGTCACTGTTCTTTTTTAAAATATTTGTAATATGGAATGGGCTCAGTAAGAAGAGCTTGGAAAATGCAGAAAGTTATGAAAAATAAGTCACTTATAATTATGCTACCTACTGATAACCACTCCTAATATTTTGATTCATTTTCTGCCTATCTTCTTTCACATATGTGTTTTTTTACATACGTACTTTTCCCCCTTAGTTTGTTTCCTTTTATTTTATAGAGCAGAACCCTAGTCTTTTAAACAGTTTAGAGTGAAATATATGCTATATCAGTTTTTACTTTCTCTAGGGAGAAAAATTAATTTACTAGAAAGGCATGAAATGATCATGGGAAGAGTGGTTAAGACTACTGAAGAGAAATATTTGGAAAATAAGATTTCGATATCTTCTTTTTTTTTGAGATGGAGTCTGGCTCTGTCTCCCAGGCTGGAGTGCAGTGGCGTAATCTCGGCTCACTGCAAGCTCCGCCTCCCGGGTTGACACCATTTTCCTGCCTCAGCCTCCTGAGTAGTTGGGATTACCAGTAGATGGGACTACAGGCACCTGCCAACACGCCCGGCTAATTTTTTTGTATTTTTAGTAGAGACGGGGTTTCACCATGTTAGCCAGGATGGTCTGGATCTCCTGACCTCGTGATCCACCTGCCTCGGCCTCCCAAAGTGCTGCGATTACAGGCATGAGCCACCGCGCCTGGCCGCTTTCGATATTTTCTAAACTTTAATTCAAAAGCACTTTGTGCTGTGTTCTATATAAAAAACATAATAAAAATTGAAATGAAAGAATAATTGTTATTATAAAAGTACTAGCTTACTTTTGTATGGATTCAGAATATACTAAATTAACTTTTTAAAACACAACTTTTAAAAAATGTATCAAAATAATAAACGTGTTCTGATATTTTTAAAATAAGTGACCTTGTGTTCTTTAACCAGTCCACATCTTTAGAGAACAAAAATGTGTTATGATATTATGGGCCATGCTAATGACCTCTAGAAAACATCAGAATATTTCTGGATATTTAATAATAGCTTTATATATGACTAATGCTCATTTCTATGTAATTCTGTTTAATAGTTGCTTTAAAGGTGAATTTTGCCACATTTACTTTGACAGCAGTATAAGGAGTGAGATAGACATGAACCTGAATTTCAATTTAAAATCATGGAAGAGAGGGAAAAAAAACCAGCTTAAGAAAAATCAACTGATAAACTGCAAGAAAAAAATGCAACTTACATCACAAAAGCTAATTGCTTTATTATTTAGAGAGTACTTAAAAATTAAAGACCAAACTTCTCTCCACCCAACAAAAATGGGCAAAGGACATACAGCTAGGTCACCAAGAAAGAAGGGCAAATAGGTGGTGAGTATATGTAAAGATACTTGATAGGACTTTTGCTTAGTTGAATCTTTAGCAAATCTCTTTTATTTCTTGGGATTTTGAAGAAGTAATTTTTAAAGGAGGACTAGAAACTAAGTGATTGGGAATTGGCCTTTTTAGAATTAAAATTTCCCATTACAAGAAAAAAAAATCCTGTGTTCTTTTTTTTTTCCAGAATGGAGTAGGTCAGTGAGCAATGTGATTAATAAATATTTCAATGTCTGTGACTTTTGATTTATTTTGGAGACAGGGTCTTGCTCTGTTACCCAGGCTGGAGTGCAGTGGTGCTATCTAGGCTTACTGCAACCTCACCTGTCACTTTTTAATTGCAAGAAAGCTGAAAGGTTTTTTTCTATTATATCAGTTATAATGATAAATACTGTATATACTAACTATGAGTAAAATACTATATTGCCTAACTTGTATTATTAAGCAATTCTGCTAACCTGTGACCTTACATTTTCATCTGAAAAGCAGGGGCTGGACACCAATTGCCCTATGAAGCTATTGCTAGTCCTAACATTCTTTGTTTTGTTTGCTTTTTTGGCACACTTAAGTGTGTACTATGAAGTTTATGATGCTTTAATGAAATTTTCTGTCTCTACCATTGTAATGAGAAAGGAATAAAATACTTTATTTTGCAAATCTACTTATGGAATATAGTTCTGTACCTGATTGTTT